CAGCCCGGCCCGGCCCGCTCACCGTCAGGGTGTCGTCTATGTAGAGGGGAATCTGCCTCCTCTCGAAGGGGAACTCCTCCTCCCCGTCCCTGCACACTGCCACGAGTCGCGCCATCGTCCCCGACGCTGCCGTTGCCACCGTCACCACCTCCTCCCAGCTGCCGCCGCCGCCGCCGCTGCTGTTTCTGCCGCCGCCGCTGCCGCCTCCTCCCAGCTCCTGCCTGCAACAGCCAAACCCCGCGAGCGTAAGCACCCGCCGCTGCGCAGCACATTCGCCACGGGGGGCAGGGAGCGGAGCGGGAGGGTACGGGAGAGCCGGGCTGCGTTTCCCATCACCCGATTCCACACACGCTCAGCCAATCAGCGCCCAGCGCCGCCGGGACCCGCCCCCCTCGCGCCGCGCTCCCTCCCTCTCTCCCGCCCGCCCGCCCGCCCGCCGGCCTCCAGTCAGGGTCCAAAGGAGAGGCGGAAGGGACCGGCCTGCCGGGGGCTTCCCCGCCCGCTGCAGGAGTCCCGGCCCCAGGACCCCACCCCTGGCCTGGGCCCCGCAGCCTGTTCCCCGCCGCCCGCCGCCCGGGTGCCCTCTGCCCCCAACTGACCCCTTCTCCCCGCTTCTGGGCGCACCCCGCCCAGTCGGCCCCAGGACTGCAGTTGCCCAGCGCGACCCCGCCCCTGGGAGGGATCGACCCCGCAGCGGCTCTGCGGAGTCCAGGGAACGGGGAGGCTCAGACCCTTTCCTCACCCTTCTCGGAGGAGGCTGTCGGTTCCGACCTTCACCGTTTTCGTGGTCGCCTCGCTAACTCCCACCTCTGCTCCCTGTTACTGGCTGACGAGGCCCGCGTCAGGGCCGGCGTGGGCGGGAGCGCAGCTCCGAATGTCGTTTCCTCTACGGGCAGTCAGCCGCTCGCGCCGCGGGGAGTGGAAGAAGGAGGGCGGGGGACGAGGGGAAGGTGGGGCCGGGCGGGGTCGGGCGCCGGGCGGGACCCACGTCCTCTCGCGAGACTGGGGCTGGCCGCGCTGGGGACCCCGCTGGAGAAATTTGCGCCCAGAGGGTGCGGGGCCGCCCTGGCCGTCCCGCCCGTGGGCCCGGCGCCCTTCTCGGAGCCCAGCCATTCCGCTAGACCCGAACTAGGACTGGTAGGAGGGGTGATCGGCCCAACCTCAGGCCCCAGCCGCGGGCCGGGAAGGCTTCCCCACGGACGAGGGGCAAGCCCCTCGACGTCAGGGTGTCGTCTATGTAGAGGGGAATCTGCCTCCTCTCAAAGGGGAATTCTTTCAGCGAGTCAAGCCCGTCTGATTCGGGGCTGACTCAGGGCAGAGGCCCAGAGAGGACCTGGATAGGTTGCGAGAAGTCGAGATCAGAGGGGGCGGAAGGCAGTGAGAAAAGGGAGACGAGCATCGGGGGGTGAGAGACAAACTCAGGTCTGGCTCTTGGCCCTTGACGCCACTGAATTCGCTTCCCACGGTGGGAAGAGGAGAAAAGGGCCCTGACACCGCGGCTCGCCAGGGGCCCGCTGCGTAGCTGCATCCCGATCCCGCTGAGGGGACAGCAAATAGTGAAGTGCTGATAGCTTGTGGTTGTCGTTACACTGGAAGGAAATAGAAAACCGGACAGTGGTGTGTGTGTGTGCGTCTTGGCCAAAGGAACTTCTTGGGCTGGGTTAATGTGAGCAGGTACTCCCTTGGGCGAAGTACTGGCACTGGCCAACGGCCTTTCCCTCTGGCCGTCTCCGAGGAAGCAGAGCTGCTGTGAAGACAGTTCCTCTCGCCACCGTGTGTTCAGTTCTGACCTTGAAGGTTTTGGAGGTCTGTTGTGAAGATATTTAGCCTATGAAAGTCCTGGTGATCTGAAGGACAGATCAATTTACTGCTCTATTTCCTGGAGCTGTGATACCTTTAAAAAAAGTATTTTGGGTCGGGCATGGTGGCTCACGCCTGTAATCCCAGCACTTTGGGAGGCCGAGGTGGGTGGATCACCTGAGGGTCAGGAGTTTGAGACCAGCCTGACCAATATGATGAAACCCCCGTCTCTACTAAAAATACAAAAATTAGCCGGGCGTGGTGGCATGTACCTGTAATCCCAGCTACTAGGGAGGCTGAGACGGGACAATCACTTGAACCCGGGAGGCGGAGGTTGCAGTGAGCCCAGATCGCGCCATTGCACTGCAGCCTGGGCAACAAGAGCGAAACTCCATCTCAAAACAAAATAAAGTATTTTGGTTATCACATGGAGTCTTAGAGATTCACAACAAATAACCCATAGTGCACCCTTAGCCATGTTGACTTAGTACATTGTGTGGTCATTGTTAGGGTCGGTGACATAATAAACGAAGAACCATTGTTCATTCCCGAAGGTGTCATTACCCGGCAAATATTTATGTCTTCTGGGCCGGGGTCATGGCTCACGCCGGTAATCCCAGCACTTTAGGAGGCGAGGTGGGTGGATTACTTGAGGTCAGGAGTTCGAGACTGGCCTGACCAACATGGTGAAACCCAGTCTCTACTAAAAATACAAAATTAGCCGAGCGTGGTGGCGCACGCCTGTTATCCCAGCTACTCGGGAGGCTGAGGCAAGAGAATCGCTTGAACCCGGGAGGCAGAGGTTGCAATGATCCGAGATCGCGCCATTGTGCTCCGGCCTGGGCGACGAGTGAAACTACGTCTCAAAAAAAAATTTTTTTTATGTCTTCTGGCCATGTTAGCAGAGTAGAAGAGTGAGTATTAGCTTGAATCTAATACGTATGTACTTACTTTCCCTAATTTGGGTTTGTCTCTTAGGTCCACCGGGCATACTTAGTATCTTTGGACAAATAGGAATTCAATGAAAACGTATTCTTAAAGGCGAAAAAGGTGGATTTGCTAGGTAAGTTGCTGTTTCTCAAGGAGGTAGCCTGGTTTACTCATTACCGTCTCCTTTCTGCCCACAGTGTTCACACCCTTTCCAGAAATTCTTGGCTGGTAACCGCGAAACCGACTGGAGCAGGAGCTGGGAGAACTGGAGAAAACTGCTCTAATCTCACTTGACTCCAGCTAGGAGCTGATGCTGCATCGTAATAACATTTGCAGAGCGCTTTCACAGGTATTAGCCCCTTTAACGCTTCATTTAGCCCCGTGTGGTCCTTGTCTTCTCTCTCATGCCACAGGCGCTGGAGTGACTTGTCTGAGATTCCTCCAGAACTGAGCCCTTTGTTGGAACCATACCCCAGCCCATGGTCCCATGACTAGGTGGATAGTACTCCTTGTACCTCCTGCAACCCAGAACCCTGGCTGACCACTTTGAAGGAGGATGCTCCAGCAGGTAAAACCTCAACCTTAGATAACCCAGGCCCTGCCTGGCCTCACCTTCACGTTATCTCTTCCAGGTCAATGGCCACAATCCGGGGTCTGATGGCCAAGCCAGGGAGTACCTCAGAGAAGACCTGCAGGAGTTCCTGGGTGGGGAGGTCCTGCTGTACAAACTGGATGACCTCACCAGGGTGAATCCTGTGACACTAGAGACAGGTATGGGCCTCCCATTCCTCAGGAGTATCATCGCCCGAGTTTGCTAAAGGCATCTCTGCCTCAGTCCTGAGGTGCCTGCAGGCCCGGTACATGGCAGACACATTCTACACCAATGCTGGCTGCACCCTGGTAGCCTTGAACCCCTTCAAGCCTGTTCCTCAGCTCTACTCGCCCGAGCTAATGAGAGAGTACCATGCTGCGCCTCAGCCCCAGGTAAGGCTCTGCCGCTGCCTGTGGCCTCAGGGGTTACCCCTGTCCTTATTCATCTATTCACCAGCAATGTGGTCATTCAGAGTCTGCTAGTGCCACGGCCTGCCCAATAGGAGCTGGCAGAATTTTGAACCATGAAGAACTGACTACAGGACAGAAGGTGCAAAGTGGGGAATAAATAAATATTTGTTTCTCACATGACCTTTCACTCCTTGATGTTCCAGAAACTGAAGCCCCATGTGTTCACTGTGGGTGAACAGACCTACAGGAATGTCAAGAGCCTGATTGAACCAGTCAACCAGTCTATTGTTGTCAGTGGAGAGAGTGGTGCTGGAAAGGTAGGAAGACGTCTTTCCCATCCTGTCAACTCATACAGCTCCCACAGGGCTGTTTCTGCCACAGACATGGACGTCTCGCTGCCTAATGAAGTTCTATGCTGTGGTGGCCACCTCACCTGCATCTTGGGAGAGCCACAAGATTGCAGAGAGGATAGAACAGAGGATCCTGAACTCCAACCCTGTCATGGAAGCTTTTGGTGAGCTTGGGCTCCTTTGCACAGTATCTCAGGGGAGTGAAATAAACATAGGTGTGATCTGTAGGGAATGCGTGTACACTGAGGAATAACAACAGCAGTCGCTTTGGGAAGTTCATCCAGCTCCAGCTGAACAGGTAATAGCTGCTGTTGCCCTGGCTAGTGGGAGAACTAACGGGCTCTGGCCTGTGTGTGTCCCAGGGCTCAGCAAATGACTGGAGCCGCAGTCCAGACCTACCTCCTAGAGAAAACTCGAGTGGCCTGCCAGGCTTCCAGTGAGAGGAACTTCCACATCTTCTATCAGGTTTGTGCCAAATGGGGCCACAGCCCCCCAGACTACCCAGCCTCCCACCTACCCTTCTCCACAGATTTGCAAAGGAGCCAGTGAGGACGAGAGGCTCCAGTGGCACCTTCCTGAGGGAGCTGCCTTCTCCTGGCTGCCCAACCCAGAGAGGAGCTTAGAAGGTAAGGGGAGCCCCATCCAGCACCTTGCGCTGGACCTCTGCCCCGAACTTGGATTCTTTTTCAGAGGATTGTTTTGAGGTGACCAGAGAGGCCATGCTCCATTTGGGCATTGACACCCCTACCCAGAACAACATCTTTAAGGTCAGAAGAAAAGCCACGCCACTTAAGTTTGGAACCCGTGCCCCGTCGTCCTCTGGAACATGAGACTGCCCCAGGTGAGCTGGGCTCCTCTCAGTCACACTAGGGGGACTACCTCCTCTCATCTTCCTCACCCTCTAGAGCAGCAGGAGGGGATAGATAGGATGGCCTGGCAGTCGAGAAAGGGAGGCCACTTCAGGGAGGTAGCAATGCAGTGGAAAGTGACCCTCACCTCCAGATGGGGGCTGCTCAGACACTGCCAGGTAAGAACTTGACAGAAGGACAGTACCTGGGGCCTACTCCCACCCATCCTTTTCTTTCCCCCAGGTCCTAGCTGGACTGCTGCACCTTGGCAATATCCAGTTTGCTGCCTCCGAGGATGAAGCCCAGCCCTGCCAGCCGATGGATGATGCCAAGTGTGAGGGTCAGGGTGTAGGATGGGGCAGGCCCTGTCAGTGATTTGCCTAAAGAGGATTTGCCCCTCCCAGACTCTGTCAGGACGGCAGCCTCGCTGCTGGGGCTCCCAGAGGACGTGCTGCTGGAGATGGTGCAGATTAGAACCATCAGGGCAGGCAGACAGCAGCAGGTGTTCCGGAAGCCCTGCGCCCGAGCCGAGTGTGACACCCGTAGAGACTGCCTGGCCAAACTGATCTATGCGCGGTGAGCAGTTACTCTGGCCCCTTGTTGGGGAGTCTTACCAGAGTCCACTCTCTTCCCCCAACAGGTTGTTTGACTGGCTGGTATCAGTGATCAACAGCAGCATCTGTGCAGACACCGACTCGTGGACCACTTTCATAGGTAGCAAGGCCTCACTGTGCTGGGAGCACTCCGTGGCCCCATGGGTTCTCTGCCATCTTCCCAGGCCTGCTGGATGTGTATGGATTTGAATCATTTCCTGACAACAGTCTGGAACAGTTGTGCATCAACTACGCCAATGAGAAGCTGCAGCAGCATTTTGTGGCTCACTACCTAAGGGCCCAGCAGGTGAGGGATGGGGTGAGCAGGAGGCAGGTCCTCTTCTCCCACCTCATCCCACCTTGTTCTTTAGGAGGAATACGCAGTTGAGGGCCTGGAGTGGTCATTCATCAACTACCAGGACAACCAGCCCTGTTTGGATCTCATTGAGGGAAGCCCCATCAGCATCTGCTCCCTCATAAATGAGGTGGGGAGGTCAGCTAATGAGCCGAGCACCAGTTGGTGGCTGACCCCCTGTTCCCATCCCACAGGAATGCCGCCTCAATCGACCCAGCAGCGCAGCCCAGCTCCAGACACGCATTGAGACTGCCCTGGCAGGCAGCCCCTGCCTGGGCCACAATAAGCTCAGCCGGGAGCCCAGCTTCATTGTGGTGCATTATGCGGGGCCTGTGCGGTACCACACAGCAGGCCTGGTGGAGAAGAACAAGGTACGGGCTGGGCCATGCCCTGTGGGGCCTGCCCCTCACTGCTGCTCTTGCCATTTCCCAATAGGACCCTATCCCACCTGAGCTGACCAGGCTCCTGCAGCAATCCCAGGACCCCCTGCTCATGGGGCTGTTTCCTACTAACCCCAAAGAGAAGACCCAGGAGGAACCCCCTGGCCAGAGCAGGGCCCCTGTGTTGACCGTGGTGTCCAAGTTCAAGGTGGGTCTGATGTGCTGATGGGAGGTGCTTGGCCCTGCCTAACCCCATGGTCTCTCATCTGCAGGCCTCACTGGAGCAGCTTCTGCAGGTCCTACACAGCACCACGCCCCACTACATTCGCTGCATCAAGCCCAACAGCCAGGGCCAGGCGCAGACCTTTCTCCAAGAGGAGGTAATTAACACCGGGCCAAAGCTGCTTCGCACCAGGTGCCTGCCCTGTCTCCCCACCCTTGCAGGTCCTGAGCCAGCTGGAGGCCTGTGGCCTCGTGGAGACCATCCATATCAGTGCTGCTGGCTTCCCCATCCGGTGAGTGGGCTCGATCACGGCACAGTGCAGGGAATTCTCTACTTCTGCCTGCTTTGGCCTCCAGGGTCTCTCACCGAAACTTTGTAGAACGATACAAGTTACTAAGAAGGCTTCATCCTTGCACATCCTCTGGCCCCGACAGCCCATATCCTGCCAAAGGGCTCCCTGGTGAGTGGGACCCATGAGTTAGTCATTTGTGCCATGCACTGATGGGGCCATCTCCCTCCCCCAGAATGGTGTCCACACAGCGAGGAAGCCACGCTTGAACCTCTCATCCAGGACATTCTCCACACTCTGCCGGTCCTAACTCAGGCAGCAGCCATAACTGGTGACTCGGCTGAGGCCATGCCAGCCCCCATGCACTGTGGCAGGACCAAGGTGTTCATGACTGACTCTATGGTGAGCTGGTTTGGGGATGAGGAGGTTACAGAAGGCTGCCCTCAATGGATGCCTTTTCTCCCAGCTGGAGCTTCTGGAATGTGGGCGTGCCCGGGTGCTGGAGCAGTGTGCCCGCTGCATCCAGGGTGGCTGGAGGCGACACCGGCACCGAGAGCAGGAGCGGCAGTGGCGGGCCGTCATGCTCATCCAGGCAGGTAGGTGGGCAGGTCACCTGTCAGCACTGCTCATCTCTTTCCTGTTTCTGGGCAAACCTCTTAGCCATTCGTTCCTGGTTAACTCGGAAACACATCCAGAGGCTGCATGCAGCTGCCACAGTCATCAAGCGTGCATGGCAGAAGTGGAGAGTAAGTAAGACCCAAGAAGTCGGGGTGGGCAGCTAAAGCTATAAAGGGATATTTGCTTTTTAAGATCAGAATGGCCTGCCTTGCTGCTAAAGAGCTGGATGGTGTGGAAGAAAAACACTTCTCTCAAGCTCCCTGTTCCCTGAGCACCTCGCCGCTGCAGACCAGGCTCCTGGAGGCAATAATCCGCCTCTGGCCCCTGGGACTGGTCCTGGCCAATACGGCTATGGGTGTAGGCAGCTTTCAGAGGAAATTAGTGGTCTGGGCTTGCCTCCAGCTCCCCAGGGGCAGCCCCAGTAGCTACACTGTCCAGACAGCACAAGACCAGGCTGGTGTCACGTCCATCCGAGCGCTGCCTCAGGTACGTTGTGTGTGATGGCCATGACAGCTTTGGTGCTAAAGCTGCATCTCTCTCTCCCCTCTAGGGATCGATAAAGTTTCACTGCAGAAAGTCTCCACTGCGGTATGCTGACATCTGCCCTGAACCTTCACCCTACAGCATTACAGGCTTTAATCAGATTCTGCTGGAAAGACACAGGCTGATCCACGTGACCTCTTCTGCCTTCACTGGGCTGGGGTGATCCTTGGTGCCTTTGTTTCCACAAGGCCTTTTCCTGCCCCCTGCCTTGCCAAAGACATTTAATCAGCACACAGCTGCCAGACTATTCCCACAGTGCTCCAAATGCACATGAACAACAGTGACGGCTCCAGCCTTCGACCCAGAGCCCCGTGCCCAGTGCGTCAGTGGGCCTGGGGTTCCAGGCTACATCAAGCACTGATGGTGTCAGGGCTGGTAGTTACCAAATCAGGGTTAAGAAACATCAGGGCCACATTTCACTACCTTCACAGATCAAACTCAGCAGCAGTCATGACTGTCTGTCACTACACTGGGGATCCCAATTCCACATAAGCACTTTTGGAAGAAAACAGCCAAAGTTGGCCTAAAATTGGCGCTGGAATTTGGGCTGGGAAAAATCTTGTGGTTATTTCCTTTAAAAAGGAACAAAACTTTAGTATTTAATTAGTTGATTTATTTAATGTAATTTCAAACAATTAAATTATGAATAATGCAATGTACAGTAGAATCACGTTTTGATTTTATTAACACTGACCAAGTTTAACTCCATATGAAGTGTAAGCTTGATATCGTTTATGATGTCTATCAACTGTACCAAAAGTAAAACATTTAAAAACAATCATCTGAATGTCAAGTTTTCTCTCCATAAAG